CATTAGCTAATATCCCAGGGGCACCTAAAACTCATTATCTCCCCCCTAAACGAGAAAGAAACTGGTATCATTATTCCCCAGTTGTCCAAGTCACAACATTCGTACCTCTTAAACCAATCTGTATCTCCCCATCCGCACTCTCCCTTCCACAGGCAGACCATCATCATCCTTGCCTGGAAAAGAGCCTCACAACTGCTCTCCTTGATTCTCCTCAATTCATTCATCCTTCACACTGCACGCAGCGATCTAAAATGCAAATGAAATTGTTCACACCTCTGCTGAGATTCTTCAAAGACTTTTCATTGCCTTAAGGATAAAAATCAATTAATTTACAAGGCTTCGCATAATCTGGTCTTCCCCTATCTATTACCACTTTCTTAAGCCACACCAGAACGTACCCGCACCATCCTCCCCACCCCCAATTCCCAACAGCCCTACACGGATCAGCTAGGCGACACTTCCTACAGGAAACCGGCGTTCAAAAGGTAAATGCTGAACAAATGAATTCCGAGACGGGATCTGGGCACCACTTTCGGCTCCGGATCCGGGTTTACGGAACGTCCGGGTTATCAGGAAGCTCAGAGGAAAGGTGAAATCCAGATCTTGACCCTTCACTCAAGTTCGCCAGACAAACCGATCCCCGTGGTATTCCGCCCTTATGAGTCATGGCTGCCAATCCCAGCCTTCCAGTGGGTCTTGAAGTCGCCACCAGCCAGCTGTGGCGCCACCAATGTTTCCCATTCAAGAATGCTATCCTCTTCGATCCCTTATTACCGCCCTAAGCAGCCGTCAAGACAAACCGGCGTTGCCAGCTTGCCCCAAAGCAAGATGGCTGCCAATCTCTATCTCTCCTCCCGAAGTGAAGCTATCCACTCCCCGATTAATGCCGCTGCCAGGCTGCCCTCACTTACTATGGCTACTCCGGCTCATGTCTCACTATGGCCTCGAAGCCGCCACTAACCGGCCGGGTTCCGGGAGGCGCCGTTCAGGATGCAGCCACCCCCGCCCGCCTGTCCCCTCCCCCACGGCCGCGGCGGCGGCGGCGGCGGCGGCTGCTGGAGCCCGGATGCGGCGCCGTGAGGCAGGCCCGGGAGAGCGGCGCGGATGGATCCAACATGGCGGCGCCGAGCCTGAGCCGAGAGTGAGGCGGAGGGGCGGCCGGAGTGGGGAGAGTGTTTTGCTGCTGGCTGTGAAACTTGTGCTAGGAAGAGACCTGGGAAATTAAGTTTCTTGCGGAGGTAAGTCTGGAACTTTTTTATTGTTTTCAAACGTGTCTCATCGGTTCTTTCCCTGCCCTTTCAGTACGGTGGGGATTGCAGCTGCTGAGCAGGGATTCTGGAAAGCATTGCGTACCTGAGCCCCCAGCATGGCGGGCCTAAAGCGGCGGGCAAGCCAGGTGTGGCCAGAAGAGCATGGTGAGCAGGAACATGGGCTGTACAGCCTGCACCGCATGTTTGACATCGTGGGCACTCATCTGACACACAGAGATGTGCGCGTGCTTTCTTTCCTCTTTGTTGATGTCATTGATGACCACGAGCGTGGACTCATCCGAAATGGACGTGACTTCTTATTGGCACTGGAGCGCCAGGGCCGCTGTGATGAAAGTAACTTTCGCCAGGTGCTGCAGCTGCTGCGCATCATCACTCGCCACGACCTGCTGCCCTACGTCACCCTCAAGAGGAGACGGGCTGGTGAGGAAGTATTAGGGGCTGGAATCAGGGAAATTTTCCTGAATGATTACTTCTCCTCCTACAGTGTGCCCTGATCTTGTAGACAAGTATCTGGAGGAGACATCAATTCGCTATGTGACCCCCAGAGCCCTCAGTGATCCAGAACCAAGGCCTCCCCAGCCCTCTAAAACAGGTGAGAAGACATTAACTCCCCCTGCTTTCCATCTGTGTTTTCTTCCCTTTTACTTTCTGGTCAGTGCCTCCCCACTATCCTGTGGTGTGTTGCCCCACTTCGGGTCCTCAGATGTGTAGCAAGCGGCCAGCCCGAGGGAGAGCCACACTTGGGAGCCAGCGAAAACGCCGGAAGTCAGTGACACCAGATCCCAAGGAGAAGCAGACATGTGGTGAGGAAGTTCAAGGGTTCCAGAGATGGAGCAGACTTGAAGGAGAATATAAAGAACTGCTGGGACACTGGGCAGTTTATGCTATTCAGTGTGAGATTCACTTTGATTGCCATTGCAAAGTGCTCTTCTGCTCTGTATCTTCTGTTTCCAACAGACATCAGACTGCGGGTTCGGGCTGAATACTGCCAGCATGAGACTGCTCTGCAGGGCAATGTCTTCTCTAACAAGCAGGACCCACTTGAGCGCCAGTTTGAGCGCTTTAACCAGGCCAACACCATCCTCAAGTCCCGGGACCTGGGCTCCATCATCTGTGACATCAAGTTCTCTGAGCTCACCTACCTCGATGCATTCTGGCGTGACTACATCAATGGCTCTTTATTAGAGGCACTTAAAGGTGTCTTCATCACAGACTCCCTCAAGCAAGCTGTGGGCCATGAAGCCATCAAGCTGCTGGTAAATGTAGACGAGGAGGACTATGAGCTGGGCCGACAGAAACTCCTGAGGAACTTGATGCTGCAAGCATTGCCCTGACCTATTCCCTCTTCTCACTTTGGGGACTGTTCCCATCACCCACCTCTGGAGCTTACACTGTTCTGGGGTTTGTTCTCTACCCTTCCAACCAATCACACCCCTGCCTTTTTTTTTTTTTTTTTAAAGAAAAAGACAAAAGAAAGTGGAAGTGGTATTCCCCACCCCTCCCTGCACCCATGTGCCTGGGCTTCCCCTTTATTTCCCTTTTCCATTTACCCCGTAATGTGTCTCTACAGCTACCTTACCACTGAGCCGTAAGACAAATGTATAGGAAGAAGCAAAGTCTACAGCACATAGTCTTTGTAAGGGATTGATGTGAACACTTTTTTTTGGATGCACTAAGGAGTTATCAATACTTCTGGCTTTATGAGAGCTCTTAAATTTTGTCTAAAAAACCAAAGGGCTGTGAGTAAGGGAGCTATGTGGAAAGTGGGACTCTGAAGTGTATTTTGAAAATTAATCGCCACCCTCTTCCAAATTATAGAATTTTTTAAAAACAAGCTGTGGCCCTTTCCACTCTCTCCTGGCCTCTGGTGCTGCTCCTCTCTGCCGCCTTTCCTCCATTCCATGGCTTGAAACCTCTGCCTGATGTGGCTCCTTCCTTTTTCCCATTTGTCAAACCCTCTTCAAAGGAGGAACAGATAAGACTGGGTCAGCCTAGTCATGCCTCCCAACTGTGGTGGTATATGTGTACACACATACACAGGGTGGATGGAGAAGAGGTTGCTGATTAAAATACACTCCCCCTATAAAGGGGAAGGGGGAGTGTGACACTTTCTTTCCATGTTCAAGTGAAAATAAATAATGTACCCTGCAGCCCTTTTCCCCTTTGCTTTCTTCTGGCTTGGGCAAAGGGCATCATAGGTGTAAGTGAAGTAATTCCTTTTTCCTTCCCCCTCCTCCACTCCTACGCCCACTCCCATGCTTGGGAGAATGGGGCTGGGACATGCACTGAGTGTTGCACTTTTATTTAGGTAGGGAGGCATGTTGAATGAGCCAGGAGGTCTAGAACTGGAGCTTAGTCCAGCTGGTACAATACCAACTCCCCTTCTAGTTCCCAAAGGCGATGTCCAGACACAGACTTTATGATTATTATATTTTTCAATGCCAGTGCTGCTCAGCCCTCAGCAGAACTTCAGTTTCCATGAAATAAACAATGACTATATAAAATTCCACCTTTCTGAAACTGCAGTCTGACCTCAGGT